TTGTGCTCATTTCGGTTTCTGGCGATAAAGATGCTCAAACAGTGAGATCGCAACCAGTGAAGGAGGCGCTCTGAAGGACAGGAAAGGTTGGCTCTGCATGAGAAAGCCCTTTTAGATCCAGAAGAAGAATCACGCTTCCTTTCTTTTCCTGACCACAGCCTGTCCTGTAATTAGCGGAGCAAGTCAATCTGAGCGAGGCAAATCACTGGTTTTCCATGAAATAATTATATTTCTTATGCTCTTGGACATGTACACCTCTAAGCCTAAAAGCGGAGAAAGATGTTTTGGTTTTTTTTACGTGAGCTGGGGGAGGGAGAAGAAAAGTGGCAGCGACAGTGTAGCAAATGGGTGAAAGCAGCACAATGTGGCAAGAGGAGAGAACAGGATTCCGATTCCGTGGGGGCGTGGGAACACTGAGTTCCGCGCAGGGAGTTTCCCTGTTCAGAGCACCTTGTGCGCGAGTTGATAACTCTCGGAAAGGAAACAAAATTTGGCTTTCCTAAACTTTCTGTACGTCCAGAGAATCCCATGCCTTGTCTTGGCCTCCGCAGCGCCAGGCTGGGGTGACAGCACTCCTCCTCCACCGGCCCGGGCTTCTCCTCCGGACCGCGAGCCTGTGGCGCCTCCCCGCGCGCCCAGCGCACCGGGGTGTCCCCTTGGAGGAGCCTGCGGGGGCGGGGGAGGAGGGAAGGGCGCGACTCGTGGGTCGCGCTGGTTCCTTCACTGGATGGACGTCCGACGCTGCCTCCGGGGCGGAGACAGCTCCGGCCACCATGCGCCCGTTGCGGCGATTCCACCCACAGTTCGCTGGCTCTGGGGGTGGCGGGTCTTGGCGCGCGGTGCCTGCGCGAAGGGAGGGCAGCCATCGCCCCCGCGGTCACTGGGGCCCCGCGTTCCCCGCGGGCTCGGGCAGGTGCGCGGTGTGCCGGCCAGGTCCCCTTGTCCTCCTGCCCTGCGGCTTGGGCGCCGCGCCCGCCCCGCCCCCGCCCGCGGGCCGCCCTGGGCAGGGCCTGCCGCTGCGGCTGGAGAGCAGCGCACCGGCATGGGCAGGCGGCCGGCGGCGGAGGGCGGCTGAGGGCTGCTGAGGGTACGCGCAGCGGCCTCTCGTCGCCCTGCACGTGCCTCGCCAGGCAGTGCGCCTGCTCGCAGCGAGGACCTAGCCCTCTGGTTGCAGAGACCCGGTGCCGCAGCAGCGGCGGGTGGCTGTCGCTGCCCTGCCCTGCACGGGGCAGGGCGGAGCGGGCTGAGCAGCCCGGGCGCGATGCGTTGAGCGCTCGGAGGGCCAACCGCCGGTCCCCTTGGCGGCAACCGGCGGCACCCATGGAACCACTGGGCAACTGGAGGAGCCTGCGGGCGCCACTGCCTCCGATGCTGTTGCTGCTGCTCCTGCAGGTGGCGGGGCCCGTGGGCGCCCTGGCGGAGACCTTGCTGAACGCGCCGAGGGCCATGGGCACCAGTTCCAGCCCGCCTAGCCCTGCGAGCGTGGTGGCTCCCGGAACGACGCTGTTCGAGGAGAGCCGGCTGCCTGTGTTTACGCTGGATTACCCCCACGTGCAGATCCCCTTCGAGATCACCCTTTGGATCCTGCTGGCCTCCCTGGCCAAGATTGGTGAGCGAACTGGACTTGTGGGGAATGGGAGGCAAGTTGTGTGTTTTTATTTTTTCCTTACCAGGCTTCCATCTGTATCACAAGTTGCCCACAATAGTGCCTGAGAGCTGCCTTCTTATAATGGTTGGACTTCTACTAGGTGGGATTATTTTTGGTGTTGATGAGAAGTCTCCCCCTGCAATGAAGACTGATGTATTTTTCTTGTACCTCCTCCCACCCATCGTGCTGGATGCCGGCTATTTCATGCCCACTCGCCCATTCTTTGAGAACATTGGCACGATTTTCTGGTATGCTGTGGTAGGGACACTTTGGAATTCCATTGGCATTGGGGTGTCTTTGTTTGGTATCTGCCAGATCGAAGCATTCGGCCTCAGCGACATCACTTTGCTCCAGAACCTGCTCTTTGGCAGCTTAATCTCAGCTGTCGATCCTGTGGCTGTGCTTGCTGTCTTTGAGAACATTCACGTCAATGAGCAGCTCTACATCCTGGTCTTTGGAGAGTCCCTGCTGAATGATGCAGTAACAGTGGTGAGTCACATTCACACTGCATGACTCCAACAGTCTTGACAAGGTGTTTTTTTTTTTCCTGCAGGTCCTGTACAACTTGTTCAAGTCGTTTTGCCAGATGAAAACCATTGAGACCATTGATGTGTTTGCAGGAATCGCCAACTTCTTTGTTGTGGGAATCGGTGGGGTGCTGATTGGCATCTTCTTGGGCTTTATAGCGGCATTTACTACTCGATTCACCCATAATATCCGAGTGATCGAGCCACTGTTTGTTTTCCTGTACAGTTATTTGTCCTACATCACAGCTGAAATGTTTCACCTCTCAGGCATCATGGCGTAAGTACTTCTTTGTTAAAAGTGCTCGATGAGGTTTCAATAGAAGCTGAATCTTCCCTTTCAGAATCACTGCTTGTGCAATGACTATGAATAAGTACGTAGAAGAAAATGTATCTCAGAAATCCTACACGACCATCAAGTACTTCATGAAGATGCTGAGCAGTGTCAGCGAAACCTTGATCTTCATCTTCATGGGTGTGTCTACCGTGGGCAAGAACCACGAGTGGAACTGGGCCTTCGTCTGCTTCACCCTGGCCTTCTGCCTCATGTGGCGAGCCCTGGGTAATGAGTGCTTGTTTGCTAACTGGACATATTCTGTTTCCTCTTGGGTTTTCTTTCTTTGCAGGTGTTTTTGTCCTGACTCAGGTCATTAATAGGTTCCGGACCATTCCCCTGACCTTTAAGGACCAGTTCATCATTGCCTATGGAGGACTTCGAGGTGCCATCTGTTTTGCGTTAGTGTTTCTCCTTCCTGCTGCTGTGTTTCCTCGGAAAAAATTGTTTATTACGGCTGCCATTGTTGTCATATTCTTTACTGTCTTCATTCTGGTAAGTAGAGTGATCCCTTTACCAGGAGGGTATATGAAATGCTTAAATTGTGTTTCCTGTTCAGGGAATAACTATTCGACCACTGGTGGAGTTTCTTGATGTCAAGAGGTCCAATAAGAAACAACAAGCTGTCAGTGAAGAAATCTATTGTCGGGTAGGTGTTAAGAGAGTGTAATAATTTTAATGACTAATCAATTTGCCTGCTTTTTCTGTTTTAGTTGTTTGATCATGTGAAGACTGGAATTGAAGATGTTTGTGGACATTGGGGTCACAACTTTTGGAGAGACAAGTAAGAAGGTCTTATGCCATTGGGTTATGAAGTATTAATTTATTGAAAGTTTCTTTATTTACAGGTTTAAGAAGTTTGATGATAAATATCTGCGGAAGCTTTTGATTCGGGAAAACCAACCAAAGTCAAGTATTGTATCTTTATATAAAAAGCTTGAAATAAAACATGCCATTGAGATGGCAGAGACTGGGATGATAAGTACTGTCCCTACATTTGCATCTCTAAAGTAAGTATGGTCTTGCAAATAAAAGTTAGTATAGGTAAAATATTCTTTTTCTAAACTTTCACAGTGATTGTCGTGAAGAAAAAATAAGGAAGGTCACGTCCAGTGAAACTGATGAAATTCGAGAACTCTTATCAAGAAATCTCTATCAAATCCGTCAGCGAGTAAGAATAATTTATGTAGCAAAATATTTACTTTTTTAATGTCCTCTATATGTTTTCATTCCAGACTTTATCCTACAACAGACACAGTCTGACAGCCGACACAAGTGAGAGACAAGCCAAGGAGATTCTGATTCGCCGGCGACACAGTTTGCGAGAAAGCATTAGGAAGGACAGCAGCTTGAATCGAGAACACAGGGTAACTGAGTGTGCGCCTCTAGGAGACTTCCAAGTTTAAGTAAGATTTTATATTTCTTTTACAGGCTTCCACTTCAACCTCCCGATATTTATCCTTACCTAAAAATACGAAGCTTCCAGAAAAGCTACAAAAGAGGAGGACTATTTCTATTGCAGGTAGTGAATATAGTTGGAGCAGAAAAATTTTAGCTTGCCCACCTTGTCTTTTGCTCCGTGATAGATGGCAATAGCAGCGACTCAGACGCAGATGCCGGGACCACCGTGCTCAATTTGCAGCCCAGAGCCAGGCGCTTCTTGCCAGAACAGTTCTCCAAGAAATCCCCCCAGTCCTATAAAATGGAATGGAAGAATGAGGTAGATGTTGATTCTGGCCGAGATATGCCCAGCACCCCCCCAACACCCCACAGCAGAGAAAAGGGCACCCAGACGTCAGGCTTACTACAGCAGCCCCTTCTCTCTAAAGACCAGTCTGGCTCAGAGAGGGAAGACAGTTTGACTGAAGGCATCCCGCCCAAGCCGCCACCACGGCTGGTCTGGAGGGCATCGGAACCTGGAAGCCGGAAAGCCCGATTTGGGAGTGAGAAGCCTTAAGAGAAGCAGCGAAAGCAGATCTGAGTGTCTGACCCAGGACAGCTGTGGTTTGTCACTCTGAAACCTGATGCAACAGTGGAATCCATGTAAAACTCTCTGTGCATCTAAATACTTCTGGAGGGCGACAGATTCATGCCACGGATAAATGAGGCAAATCCGAAGAAAAGGAAAATCGAATAAAAAATAGTCCCACAAAATACCTTTTGTGACTAATGGGTAGCAATCGTATTATTTGCTGGCCTGAAGAGAAAAAATGGTAATGTGTGCCTTTATTGAACTTGAATGACAGAACTTGAAATTTTTAACACATCCTTCTTGGTGAAGATTTTAATATATTACTTATATGCTTCAAATTTTATTTATGAAAAAATATGTATATCTGTAATCAGTTGTTAAGTGAATGGCACTAAAAGTATCGAGAACAGCTTTCTTTCCCAGGGGTGAAGGATGGCGCTCGGGGGTGACTCCTAAGCTCAGCGTGGAAGCTTTTCCCTGTCCTGACCCGATGGAGCAGCCGGTAAGTGAAGAGCACAGCTGGAAGCAGAGACACCTTATGACTCAAACTGGGCAAACAATCGGAACGTCATGCAGAAGGAATGGCCTGACTCCTGCAGTGCAGATTGGAGGCCCCAGAACTCCTATGAACTACTGAGAGTCTACTGGTTTTTAACTTGTTCCTCTGTCTACTGTGTGTTTGGGGGTGACATCTAAATTCCATTTCTTCTTCTTGTTTAAATGGTGCAGAGAGAAAGGTTGCCCAGACATCCACCAGCTTACTGTGTTGACAGATTTGGGAGCAGCTTTTGATGAAGTTCCACCCATGAGGGTCCATGTGGCAAGTAGGGCCACAGGGCAGCACCTGGTTACAACTTGCTGGTGGGTTTTATGTTGTGCAATACTAGGAGGAGGAGGCAGGTGATCTATGCTGATCTATGATCACCTGCTTCAGTAGAATTTTTCTGTAGAGTGTTGTTTGAATTTTGAGCCTCCAGGTTAGAGGCTCCAAGCAGACAAAGAAGAAAGTTTGTAGACACAATATTCTAACATTGCACAAGTTGATGAGATATCAAGTTTTGAATATTATTCAGGAAGCACTTTGGAGAATGTGGGAGTCCTACTGTTTTGCACTAGTCTGTAATTTGTTACCTCTCCCCATTCGATAATATAGTAACTCAGAATTTTCATATAAAATTGAATTCTACTCATTAGAGTACTTTTTAAAAGTACAGCAGAAAGAAAAGAAGTGGAACATAAGCATTCAAGATTAATATTTGATTCTCTATCTCTTAACTGTAGATTTTATTGGCCTGTTTTTTTTTTCTAAATAATTCTTTAAAACTTGACTGGAACATGCCTCTGCATTTCTGAGTGTAGAAATTAAATGAAGCCACTCACAGTCCTTTGATTTCCCACTGAAGATACCCCAAAGGATGCAAGTGCCTACAGTATTATCAGGAGGAGAACATGAAAATATTAAGACAAAAATCCTCAGCAGTTGTTCTCCACCCCTTCTCCACCTCCACCAGCAAGGAGAAGTCAATCTACACTTTTTTCTCATGTTCTAAAGTCTTAGAATACTGCTGGATTGTTGAGCATGAGACAGAGCAAAGGTTAGATACACAAGGTACAAGTTCATAGGAGCACAATTCCTTGATTCAGGGAAAGTAGCACAGAATGCAATTTGAAAACTACAGGCTTAGGACTCTGTGCCAAAAATCTCTATTTTAAATGAAAATATTTATATAAAAATACATTTATTCTGCTTAACACAAATTAAAACTGACATAAAATTTTATGATAATAACATGATTCAAGAAATGTGATGTAGATTTTTGAGAATGCCAAAAATCAGGTTTCAGAAAAGCTACAGTATGAAATCTGAAAAGCAACAGAAATTGAAAGTGACCTTAAAGAATAAATTTCCTAATTTTTCCCAGTTTCCTATGTTTATAACTATTATAAAGAGTTTAACTTTCTGGAACTGAAGGAGAAAACATGAAAATGTTTATATTGCTTCTTGTTAAGCAGGTAGACCAAATTCCGCTTTCAGTAATTCATCCATACAGAATTTGGATGACTATGTATAAAGGAAAACTTAAATCTTAATTATTATCAGTTTAAATTTTTTTTGTTTGTTGAATGACAAAGGCAATAAAAATAAATTTGACTTTAGCTTTTTTTCTATACTTTCCTCTTTTTGTAATTCTTAAATTCTAGTCACTAGTCATTATGAGAGTATTGACTAAATATTTTCACAATCTAAATATTGTCACAATCTAAATTTCTGTAGTAGAGAGAGCCGTAGCCCTTTGTAAAGGCTTTCGTTCGTCCAAACAACACTTGATCCAACCAAAGTTCCAATGTGACTGTGGATCTTTGATAGGTCTTTGGTGTTGGTTGTAACAAAATTTGATTTGAACTACCTATAAATGAAAAGTCGGGGTTTATTACTTTATATGTAATGCTGAGAGGAGACTGTTGGGAACAGTTATGTCAATGAGCAAACTAGAAATTGGCTTCAAAGTCTAATACTTTTAAAAGCATGTGTTTTGTGTATATGCTCACAAAATGTCTGTGAAGAGATTTCTTTCAGCTTTTGCTCAGCTTTATGGTGGGGTGTACTGTTTTATCTGGGCGGTGAGGGTATTGATTTACATAAAAACTGTAGACAAACACAGTACGAGTCTCAGCACGTTTTGCATTTATTGTACTGCCCAAATTGTTTTTATGTTAAAAGTCACGTTTCATAATCTGCAATATTTTTGTCAAAGTGCACACTGTACTTTCTTCTTAAAAACGTGATTAAAGAGATCACTTTGTCCGGATGAAGCAGCTGTTGGCATTATCCGCTGAGGCTTGAACACCACGTGCTGATTCTCTCATCAATCTGAAAAATAA